CGTTGCCCAGGCTGGAGTGCAGTGGCGTGATCTCAGCTCATTGCAACCTCCACCTCCTGGGTTCAAGTGATTCTCCTGCCTCAGCCTCCCGAGTAGCTGGGATCACAGGCACCTGCCATCACACCCAGCTAATTTTTTGTATTTTTAGTAGAGATGGGGTTTCGCCATGTTGGCCAGGCTGGTCTTGAACTCCTGGCCTCAAGTGATCTGCTCACCTCGGCCTCCCAAAGTGTTGGGATTACAGACGTGAGCCATTGCACCTGGCCCACTCTTCGAATTTAAGCTTCCACTTCATCTTTAGGTTGGCTGCATTTCCCGTGGCCTTGGTGGGCACTTAGTGCAATTGGCCCTGTTTGGTTGCTTAGCTAGGCCTGGGGGAAGAATCTGACTTCAGTTACTTTCTGGAAGAATGTGATTTAGGACTCTTCATGGCGCCATGGGTTGGAGAATGTTTGGAACTCTGCTGTGGAGGTGAAATGGCCACACCCTTGGGCTGGTGGTGTTAAGTTGGGTTTTGGTTATATGACTTTTAATTTCCCCTGAGCCTCTTTGGTGGCTTTCATGAGGAAGTGGTGGGGGAGGAGGTGGCTTGGTGGCTTGGTTTATACTAATCGCTCATCTAACACTAATATTAGTGAGAGCTGCCACAGGGAGCTGTGCTGAGATCCACTCCCAGATCAGCCCTGGGCTTCTCCTAGCACTCTAGGCATCCAGAAAGCCTCATGGGGTGGTCTGGCCCCTGAGGCTCCTAGTAGCAGTAGAAAAAAGGAGAGTTGGTTTTCTGGACTGTGAACTTGGTGGTTGTACACTGAGTGGACACAGCTGTGTCATGAAGCTGGCCCAGTGACTGTACCCCTTTAGGGGTAGTTGATCTGTGGGACCCACCCTGGGCTCTGTTGGAGGTTTGAAGTGGCTCAGAGAGTCCTGGCCGAGCTTTGCCCCCTCTGTTTCCAGGAACATTCCTCTTCCTTAGGTGGAAATGGGAGTGTCCAATGGCCTGCACTTGGTTTCCTCTGGATTTGCCATTTCCCCTGTGTACTCCTGGCTCGGCTGGCCGGCTAAGGCAGTTTCTCATCACTGATGTGCTCTGGGACAGCTGAGTGGGATGGGCTCCTCTGGGGTGGGTGTGGAGGAGTGGTCGTGATGCCTGGAACACTGCAGTCACTCCTCAGAGACACGACTTGGCAGCCCTCCTGAGCCTGCCTGGTCACATGCTGCCTGTCTTGGAAGGTCCTCTGTCCCAAGCAGTGGATGTGCAGTTTCTTCACCCCTGCTTAGCTTCATCAGGCACAATGCGTCTTTGAGGTGAGGTAGCTGTTGGGATAGCTGGGTGGTCTTGTTACTTTATTACTTTTCTTTTCTTTTCAAGGTTGCCCTTTTCATGGTTTGCTCATATTCTACCCAGAAAAGACTTAGGAGACTTAGAAGAAGTTAGTACTTTGCATCCTACCTACACTGCTCTCCTTGGAGGAAGACCTTATTCTGGATTTTACAGAGCAAATCAGATCTGATGTTTGTAGCTTCCAATGTGCTATGGAGCTTCCTCCTGCAGAGTGACTTGGGTCTGGAGAGCCTGATATTTGCAACTGATGTCTGCAGCTTCCAGTGTACCTGCTAGCCCTTATAAACCTCACACCAGTACTTTGAGGTCAGAGTTATTCAAGAGCTTACTGAGACAACAGGCCCTGAGAAGCTAAGCGATTTGCCCTGTGGCATGGATGGTAGAGAGGGGAGCTGGCACTTGAACTCAGGTCTGGCTCGACCTCAGAATGAGTGATCTTGTGTCTCTGTGCCCCAGGACTGCATCCTCTCACCAATACTTCACCAGCCTAGGGATCTGTGCTCCCAAGAGCCTGTTGACATTGTAAACCTGAATCCAATCCATAAACCAAAAGCCCAGGCTTAGAATCACATTGTGGTGGAGCGGGTGTTTGGTGGAGTCCCTGATTCAAAATGTTTGACAAGGAAGCCTGACCATTTGTCTTCTGTTGGGTGTTTGGAGTCCAAGAGACCTGAGATCAGAGTCCAGCATTGTCACTTCATCCAGCCTTGGCAGTGTGGGATGTGACTCTGCCTCTGAACCGCAGTTATACCATCTGTGCTGGTGGCGTTGTGAGGATGGCAGGTAACAAAGGTGAAGCTCCTGGCCCCAGTGGGCCTTCAAGGATGGCAGCTGCTCCTGCCCCCTACTGGGGTTGCACTCATTCGTTGCCTGCTCTGGGGAGTCCTATGGGGTTTCTTAGCTGGCCCTGCCCATGGTGGAGAAAGAGGGATCCACCCATTGCTGATTGGGCCCAGAGGAAATGAGGACACTGCGTGAAGCCAAGACAGCAGGTGTGGCCCTGGAGAGGCCGTGGGGATTGGCCTCTCACCTGCTACCCGTGCCTTCTCTTTGCAGACGCCCTGCTGGCGGACTTGGAGTCTACCACCTCCCACATCTCCAAACGGCCTGTGTTCTTGTCGGAGGAGACCCCCTACTCATACCCAACTGGAAACCACACATACCAGGAGATTGCCGTGCCACCCCCCGTCCCCCCACCCCCGTCCAGCGAGGCCCTCAATGGCACAATCCTTGACCCCTTAGACCAGTGGCAGCCCAGCAGCTCCCGATTCATCCACCAGCAGGTGAGGCGGGGACAGTGGCTGGGAAGGCCAAGGGGGTAGCCTCTGAGCATTCTCCTTCTCGCAGCCTCAGTCCTCATCACCTGTGTACGGCTCCAGTGCCAAAACTTCCAGTGTCTCCAACCCTCAGGACAGTGTTGGCTCTCCGTGCTCCCGAGTGGGTGAGGAGGAGCACGTCTACAGGTACTGCCCCAGTCTGCCCAGGGCACCTTCCCTCTCACTATCTTCTTTCCTTTGCCTCTCAAAGCTTCCCCAACAAGCAGAAATCAGCTGAGCCTTCACCCACCGTAATGAGCACGTCCCTGGGCAGCAACCTTTCTGAACTCGACCGCCTGCTGCTGGAACTGAACGCTGTACAGCATAACCCGCCAGGCTTCCCTGCAGGTAGGACCGGGTCCCTGGGGCAGGGTCTACCAGCTGAGCAGCCTTTTTCTCTCCTCTCTGCAAGATGAGGCCAACTCAAGCCCCCCGCTTCCTGGGGCCCTGAGCCCCCTCTATGGTGTCCCAGAGACTAACAGCCCCTTGGGAGGCAAAGCTGGGCCCCTGACGAAAGAGAAGCCTAAGCGGAATGGGGGCCGGGGCCTGGAGGACGTGCGGCCCAGTGTGGAGAGTCTCTTGGATGAACTGGAGAGCTCCGTGCCCAGCCCCGTGTGAGTACCCACTGGGCCCTCCCCAGGTGGGGGGCTCCCCACTGATGCTGTGCCCACCCTGCAGCCCTGCCATCACTGTGAACCAGGGCGAGATGAGCAGCCCGCAGCGCGTCACCTCCACCCAACAGCAGACACGCATCTCGGCCTCCTCTGCCACCAGGGAGCTGGACGAGCTGATGGCTTCGCTGTCGGATTTCAAGGTGCCCTGTGAACCCTCCATCTTCCCTGCCCTTCCTCTCCCCTCTGCATTTCTCTCTTCTCCAGACCAGCTCCTCCACTGTGGCTCTGAGTGCCCCGGGGCTGTCCAGCTCTGCTCCGTCCTCATACTGCTCCCTTCCTCCTTCTCCTCCTCCCATGCCATCTGTATTTCTGCCACCCACCACTATACCCTCCCCTCGAGGCCAGGGCCACACTCCGGAGTTCCCTTGTACTGAGCAGAGTGGACGAGGCCTTCTACCTCCTGTAGCCCCCAGCTGGCTTGATTTGGCTGGTCTTGGGGTGATGCCTGACACCTTCAACTCAAGGTCTCCCTCTGTGGAGGGTTCTCTGTGGGCAGTGGGCACAGAGAGTCAGGGTCGAGATTGGAGGCACCTGCCGACCATCACAAGTGAGCTCTCTGGGGCTCCCCGCTGCCACACTGTACCCTGTGCTGGGAGCACAGCTCTCCAAGAGCCTGGGGAGCCCCAGGGGCCACCAGCCAGCCCTTCGTGCCCAGAGGAGGCCTTGGCTGCCACATGGGAGCAGCCATGGGCTTCGGAGGTATTCGGGCCTGAGAGAATGCCCCCCTCTGGAGCTGCTCGAAGCTTCCAAGAAGTAACAGAGCCAGCTGTAGTGGCAGTGGACCGGCAGGCCATCTTCCCAGATACCTGGACTCTCACGGAGGAACATGGCCTACAGCAGGAGAGGCCAAGGCCAGAGCCAGGGAGGCTGGGAAGCAGCTCCCCTGCCTCAGTTACCACGGAGCAGCTAGGTGCAAAGATGACCGAGAGGGGAAGTGTGGCCAGGCCAACCCAGGGACCTGAAACCCCAAGGAGCCCAGAGGGCACCACGGAAGCTGCCACCCAGGACGGGAAGGAACAGCCAGAGCTTCCATGTGCCATGGCCATGGGCACACCCAGCACCACGGAGAGGATTTCCACCTCTGGCCAGGCAGGCACCAGCTCGCATGGCTGCTGGGCATGACGGTGACAGCCTCCCCTCCCCCTCCCCCTAGATCCGATCTGTGATCAGGAGGAGCTGGGAGTCTGGCCACGCACACCCCATGTCCCGGGAGCCCTCCCCTCGCCGCCGGCTGGACCCTGCCACCTTGAGCAGGACCCCATCCCAGGAACAGCTCATCGCGGAGCTGCAGGGGCGGCTGGGCATCCAGCCTGAGGCAGAGGAGCCGGCGGAGGCGGCGGGGCCCTCTGCCCAGGACTGGCTGACCGAGGGCGTCATCATCACTGTGCAGCCACGTGGGAAGCGGGCCGGGGGGCAGCTCGTAGAGAAGGTGGCGAGGAGATGCCCATGGCTGGGGCTGGGCCTCATCGCTCTCCCTCCTTTCTTCTCCCCAGGTTGTCTTCCCTCCTGGCTCTCCCATTCCCCTGAGAAGAACCATCTCTGTCCTGGCTTCTCCTTCTGTCCCTTTGCTCCAGCATCGCACAGACGCCGCGGCCAGCAGCTCTTCTCCCCTGCCCAGCCTGCTCGCCTCCTCCCCCCTGGGGCCCTCAGCTTATACCTGTGGTTCTTCTGGGGTCCAGAGTGCAGGGGAAGAGCCCCATGATGAGGGGGTGCAGGGCCCTGCCCTTCCCATTCCTGCACCCCACACCATGAGGTCCGTGGGCTGCCAGACTGATGAGGACCCGCTCTTCCCCCCGATGCAGGCAGGCCTTAAAGGAGCCCCTCCCTTTCTGTCATTTCTTACCCTCATCTCTTCCCCTATCTAAGATCCAGGGCCTGGAGCAAAGAGCGGATGGGGAGCGGTGCTGGGCGGCCGGCTGGCCTCGGGACGGCGGGCGGAGCAGCCCCGGAGGGCAGGACGAGGGAGGGGTCAGTGCCAAGGCTGGGCTGGGTGTCCTGCGCAGGAGTCCTGCTGACGTCACTCCCACTTTAGGGCTCCTGGCCCCTGGAGGAGGTTGTACTTCTTGTCTCCATCAGCTCATCTGTCCAGGAGGGAGAAAAGTACCCCCATCCCTGTGCTGCCAGACACCGTACCCCGAGCCTCAGGAGTCCTGACCAGCCCCCTCCGTGTCCACAGTTCATGGCCCAGGGGAAGACAGGGAGCAGCTCACCCCCTGGGGGGCCCCCGAAGCCCGGGAGCCAGCTGGACAGCATGCTGGGGAGCCTGCAGTCTGACCTGAACAAGCTGGGGGTCGCCACAGTCGCCAAAGGAGTCTGCGGGGCCTGCAAGAAGCCCATCGCCGGGCAGGTGATGAGGGGGAGTGGGCAGGGGTGTGGCCATGGCCCTGGACCGCATTCCATCTCCTCCTCAGGTTGTGACCGCCATGGGGAAGACGTGGCACCCCGAGCACTTCGTCTGCACCCACTGCCAGGAGGAGATCGGATCCCGGAACTTCTTCGAGCGGGATGGACAGCCCTACTGTGAAAAGGACTACCACAACCTCTTCTCCCCGCGCTGCTACTACTGCAACGGCCCCATCCTGGATGTGAGTTCCTCATCCGGCACCGCGCCCGCTTCCTCAGCCTTGATCCCACATTTTGCTTTCACAGAAAGTGGTGACAGCCCTTGACCGGACGTGGCACCCTGAACACTTCTTCTGTGCACAGTGTGGAGCCTTCTTTGGTCCCGAAGGTACGGGCTGGACCGGCGGACTGACCCACCGCTGAACTGTGCCTCCAAAACCCCCGCTCCCCAGGGTTCCACGAGAAGGACGGCAAGGCCTACTGTCGCAAGGACTACTTCGACATGTTCGCACCCAAGTGTGGCGGCTGCGCCCGGGCCATCCTGGAGAACTATATCTCAGCCCTCAACACGCTGTGGCATCCTGAGTGCTTTGTGTGCCGGGTAAGGAGCCCCTGACCACATCTGGAGGGGCGCAGCTCCCTGAGCCCCTCTCTCCGCCTGGCAGGAATGCTTCACGCCATTCGTGAACGGCAGCTTCTTCGAGCACGACGGGCAGCCCTACTGTGAGGTGCACTACCACGAGCGGCGCGGCTCGCTGTGTTCTGGCTGCCAGAAGCCCATCACCGGCCGCTGCATCACCGCCATGGCCAAGAAGTTCCACCCCGAGCACTTCGTCTGTGCCTTCTGCCTCAAGCAGCTCAACAAGGGCACCTTCAAGGAGCAGAACGACAAGCCTTACTGTCAGAACTGCTTCCTCAAGCTCTTCTGCTAGGTGCCCTGCCCCTGTCTCTGCCCCCCTTCCCCAGCCAGCATCCCCAACTGCGACTGTGACCTAGAGACTTCACCCGGGGGTGAAGGGGTAAACCCGACTGAAACTGGAACCCTTGTCCTCCGCTGGTGCGGGATGGACAGAGGGCCGTGAGGGGTCCCCCTGCTTGTCTTCACCCCTGCCAGAGCCTCTGGGCCCCCTCCTCCCTCCTGTAGCTCTCCCTAGGCTGCCCACTCTCCATCCTCCCCAGGGGTAGAGGCTGGGGGCTCCACCCCAGCCCATGTACGTCCCCACGAACTGGCCTGGCCAGCACCCCACACTGGAGCCATCTCTTCCTCATATTTCAGCAGTGCAGCCGGGGGGCAGGGAAGGGCAGGCAGGGTCTGTTGGGGTCTCTTTTTATCCTTATTCCTCCCCCGACCTAATTGTCTTTGTTCTGTGATTATTGGGGGACACCCGGCTCCCTCCAGACAATGCCAGCATAAATCCATCCATCCAAAGGCAGAGAACCAAAGGGGCCATGGAAGGTTCTCTGTGCTCCTCCTACCCTTCCAGTGCCCTAGGCCTGGCGACTGCCCCTGCCTTTTAGACCCGCCCTCCCCTTTTATACCTGCTCTTGTTCTACTGAGAAAAGCCTCTCCAGCAATAATGTTTTCTAGTCACTTCCTCCGTCTCCGGGACGGCGTGCCTGGACACTGTACCGACTTTGATAGATTTCTACACTGAGGTTTGAATTCATATCGCCTGAGTTGCTTTTACTTCTCTATACAAAATGATTTTGAAGAGATTTTAAAGACGTTCCCTTTTGTATTCTCTTCCTCATCCACCGCCACTGGGCCTGTCACTGATGGTGGCTCTGGTGTGAAGTTTGCTTTGTACTGAGGGTTGGGGTGGGGAAGCAATTTGTATTTTATTGTTTCTTAGCACAAGCAGGTGAACTGGGAGCAGCTCTGTGACTCCCCCTCTTTCACTTCATAGCTCACCAGGACTGTTTTATAAACTGCTGTATTTGGAAACCCCTTCTTTACTTCCCAGGCCAGCAAGCTCTTCACTGAAACTGGTTGAAGGGTGTTGCACCCTTTTGGGCCTAGAATTCTGAACTTTATCTGTTCTGTTTCTGTGGGAGGAGAAGGGGAAGTATGTTTTGGGGGGCTGCTTCCTGTCTGAGTAAGCCCTCAGGAGCCTCTGCTCCCCTGTGAACCCACTGAACCTTCTGAGCCCCCACTGCTTCTATGGGGCTCTCTCTTCTGCCTTCTCAGGAAAGCTGGTGTCTGATTTTGGCCATCAGGACTCTGACGTCTCTTTGGTCTTGTTGATTTCCTCTGGGCATATCCCTTCCCCAGATCTGCTCCTCCCCTTTCACAGGTGGGATCGGCACTCAGGGGGTCTGGAAAGAAGGTCATAAGGGAGCATGATAGGATTTGGGGCAGAGGGACAGGCTCCTCTGGGGAAACCCCCCAGAGCTCTTTACCAAGGATGAAAGAGGAGCCAGGCCTTGGGCTCCTGATGAGGAGAAAGGGGCCCCACCGGGGTCTAATGGTGACAGTCCAAACCACTCCACTGGCCTCCTGGCAGAAGCCGAGTGTGCTGGGGTCTCCGAAGAGGGTCCCTCCTTTTTGGGGGAAGGTCAGCCCAGCCCCTCCAAAGGTCTGATGTCTCCACTTTCACCCGCAGGCCTTACCGCTCTGTTTATAGTGACCCACCCTAGATCTTCCCCAAGAGGGACTGGGGTTTCTGGGGTCCATTCTCTGAGTCAGTGGTTATTTGAAAATTTGATTTTGATTTTATTTTTTCTCTGTAAACTTCCAAGCTGGCTTTTCCCATTTCAATTCCTGTGATTTATGCCAATAAAGTTTGCCCATGATTTTCACCTGTGCTAGTGCTATTTCTTGGTGGTCTGAA